ATTAGCCAGACGTGGTGGCACATGCCTGTAATCCCAGCTACTCGGGAGGCTGAGGCATGAGAATCACTTGAACCAGGGAGGTGGAGGCTGCATGAGCCGAGACCACATCACTGCACTCCAGCCTGGGTGACAGAGTAAGACCCTGTCTCAAAAAACAACAACGACAAATGTGGTATGTCCATTCAATAGAATACTACTCAGCAGCAAAAAAGAACCAACAACACAGCTCAATCTCGAAAGCATTAGGCTAAGTATTTTTCAGCAATATGCTAAAAAAGCCAGACAGAAAAGGAGTACTTATTGGATAATAACATACATATGACATTCTAGAAAGAGAAAATGTAATCTACAGTGACAGAAGCAGACCAGTTAGGGCAGGGGTGGGGAGATGGGGTAGAAAGGACGGAGATTGGGACAAGACAGAGTTTGGGTTTTTATTGTTGTTTAGAGACAGAGTCTCACTCTGTCGTCCAGGCTGGAGTGCAATGGCGTGATTTCGGCTCACTGCAACCTCTCCCTCCCGGGTTCAAGCAATTCTCCTGCCTCAGCCTCCCAAATAGCTGGGACTACAGGCATGTGCCACCACACCCGGCTAATTTTTGTATTTTTAGTAGGGACGGGGTTTCGCCAGGTTGGCCAGGCTGGTCTCAAATTCCTGAGCTCAGGTCATCCACCTGCCCACGGCCTCCCAAAGTGCTGGGATTACAGGCGTAAGCCACTGCGCCCGGCGGACAGGGTTTGTTAAAACTCATCAAGCAGCACGCCTAAGATCTGGGCATTTATCTGTATGTAAATTACATTAAATAATTTTAAAGAATGTAAAGGGAGGGACATGGGAGGGAGGAGGAAAGGCAGGCAGCAGCCGCAGGGCAGGTGTCCCAGTGACCGGTTCCCAAGCGGGAGGAGGGCGGTGGGCTCGCGGACACCAGCATGCAGTGGCTCCGTTCGGCCGCCAGGGGGGGGCGTGGGCCCTGGAAGGGCAGGCGGCGAAGGGCGGCGAAGGGCGGTGAGGGGGCGGGCCCGTACGCCGATTCCATATGGGCGCCGGCGCGGAGCGCCGCGGGGCAGCGCGGGGTCGCCATGGCTGAGCTGCAGCAGCTCCGGGTGCAGGAGGCGGTGGAGTCCATGGTGAAGAGTCTGGAAAGAGAGAACATCCGGAAGATGCAGGTAGCGGGGCTGGGGCCGAACCAGGACCCCCTCACCTTCCCCTCTTACGCGGCCCCTTCCGCAGGTGAGCGGCCCGAGGCCCAGCAGAGGCGCTGCCAACGTGAAAGACCAGAAAGGCGAGGACTTCCGGCCTCCCCGTTGGCCAGGTCATGCCTGCTTCTCTTGCGCCCAACCTCGCTTCACACAGCGCGGGTTTCTACACTGTTCTTCTCTGAGCCCCGCAATGCCTCTGTGTGTTTCGGTCCTGCTTCTCTCACGGAGTATGCGTTTCCCAGATAGTGCCCCTTGAGTCATTGATTAGTGGGTCGGCTGCCCTCTGGTGGAATTTGTATTGCTAGGTTGCTGACCTCTGAACCCCATGGAAGAGGCTCCTGGTTTTCAGAATTTGGCTTCGTCAGACCACCCTACCCTCACCCACTCGGGCGAACCTCTGTTCACCCAACCATCGGTGCAACAGGTGCCGATGAGCTAGCAGCAAGGACACCATGAAACACTACACTAGACATTGAGGATAATTTTCCCCAGTGGTGGTTTTAAGGTCCTGGTGTCTATTCTCAGGGAAGGTGAAAGCAGAAGGTGGAGAGAGAGGTGCAAATATCCACGTGGCCTTCTAACTCCTGTAGTGCTCCATAGTCATCTCTGTCCCCAGAGACTTTCCTACCTAACCTCTCTGCCCTTTCTCCCCAGGGTCTCATGTTCCGGTGCAGCGCCAGCTGTTGTGAGGACAGCCAGGCCTCCATGAAGCAGGTGCACCAGTGCATCGAGCGCTGCCATGTGCCTCTGGCTCAAGCCCAGGCTTTGGTCACCAGTGAGCTGGAGAAGTTCCAGGTGAGAAATATCCTAGACAGAGCACTGTAGTCAGCTTTTTCTACGTTCTTCCTTCTTGCCACAGGACCGCCTGGCCCGGTGCACCATGCATTGCAACGACAAAGCCAAAGATTCAATAGATGCTGGGAGTAAGGAGCTTCAGGTGAAGCAGCAGCTGGACAGTTGTGTGACCAAGTGTGTGGATGACCACATGCACCTCATCCCAACTATGACCAAGAAGATGAAGGAGGCTCTCTTATCAATTGGAAAATAAAAGTATTTGCCAGTGGCCATCAGGGCTGAGGGCAAGAATATATTTTTTATAAGGAATTGGGAATTTTAGTCTTTTAAGCAAAGTTTACGAATGAAGAAATGAAGGATGGCCACAAGCGTAAGGCATATGTCACTTGCCTCTGGACACTGGTTATTTTATGTTTCAGTCCCTAAAAAATGAAATGGAAAAAAGTGGTGCTAAATCGAGTCAGAGATATTACAGGAGAGTTTTAGAGCTTATTATTTCCTGTGGCCAGTGCTTGTCCTGGCAGTAAGGCTTTCCCCTGTAACAAGCCAGAGCCCTCCAAGGTACCAGACTCTTCTTACTACACAGGTACTAACAGGCTGGCAGGTTAGAGTTGGTGGAGTCTGAGGAGAGATATTTTCTCTTTGTTGCCAACATCCTGTTTACCAAAAGTGTCACCCCACCATCTTCCATAAGCTGTGAAACAAAATCAATGAGGTCACTAACTTAGAAGGGAAAGAAAGTTTTCTGGGTCTTTGTTTTCTTGATTTGGGGTAATTTATACAAGGGCATACAAGTTGATTTTAAGATGTGGAACTGGGAGGTAGACTAGTTTGGATAAGAACTTTGAAATGTTCCTTGTGGATCCCCATTTCTGGTCATCAAGATGTGGATGTACATTTCTTAAAATTATTACATGCTGCATCTTTCAGCCTGGAGACTGTGCAGAAACATGAGAGGTGATGACACACTAATTATGGGAAGCAGAATTACTGGCTGATGGCCCCTGAGGCTGTGTGTAACAAAATGACAGGACAATCTTGCAGTAACACTTTCCCCTTGAAGAGAAGGGGGTTTTGATTGTGATATATACTAGTATCTAGGAATGAACAGTAAAAGAGGAGCAGTTGGCTACTTGATTACAACAGAGTAAATGAAGTACTGGATTTGGGAAAACCTGGTTTTATTAGAACATATGGAATGAAAGCCTACACCTAGCATTGCCTACTTAGCCCCCTGAATTAACAGAGCCCAATTGAGACAAACCCCTGGCAACAGGAAATTCAAGGGAGAAAAAGTAAGCAACTTGGGCTAGGATGAGCTGACTCCCTTAGAGCAAAGGAGAGACAGCCCCCATTACCAAATACCATTTTTGCCTGGGGCTTGTGCAGCTGGCAGTGTTCCTGCCCCAGCATGGCACCTTATTGTTTTGATAGCAACTTCGTTGAATTTTCACCAACTTATTACTTGAAATTATAATATAGCCTGTCCGTTTGCTGTTTCCAGGCTGTGATATATTTTCCTAGTGGTTTGACTTTAAAAATAAATAAGGTTTAATTTTCTCCCCACTATTGAGTCTTCTTTCCTTATATCTGGGTGG